CAGAGAGGAAGAAACAAGCCACACAGAAGCCAAAGACAATGAAAAGCAAACAAAGGTGTTTCCCTACTCGCTAGATGGCTGTTGCCAGCTCCATTTTTTGAGCCCGAGGCCTGCTTTTCTTGTTCAAAAGAGTAGCAAAGGGTTAGGCATTCAAAAATATTCTAGCACCCGGCTGAGCCTCTCTCCTTGACAGTCGTCAGGAGAACTGAAAAAGGAATGACTTTCTCACTGCGTTATTCAAGGTTATTTTAAGCTCCGTGTGAAGTTCGTGTCGCGTTGCCTCTGGCTGGGACTGGTATGCGAGCCTCATTTCAGGAAACACGGCGTTCTTTCCCTGGCTCCTCATAGCTCCGTGGAGTAGGCCGCGCTATTATTGTCTTTTCATTAGAGGAGGAAATTTAGGCTCAGAGAGGTGAAGCCGCTCGCCCAAAGTCACACAGCCGCGTCAGCCCCGAGCATGCGGGCTCTCCCTGAGTTACCCGCTGGATGTTCTTTCTCGTGTTGAACGTCATGTGTTTGGATGGGGGCACAGGGCACAGCAAGGATACCCCCAGTGGCCCTCTGCCTTCCCACTTGAGGCTCCTCAGGTGACAGTGACCTGCTTCTTCCTGCTCAGGCTTTCTGGACTCACTGGCTTCCTTCCCGTGGGGAAAGGGGACCGTCCTCGGCTCCAGTCTCTCCCCGAGGCCGTCAGAGCCAGGGCCAGGGGCAGCGTGGACTCTGCCTGCCTCTGTGGGTGTGGACTCAGTGTCGACAGCCCCCTCTACAGGAGCATGAACACGCTGACAGGGTGCTGGGGTCGGGGGGCAGCCCTGGGTTCACGCTCCGCCCTCGCACCCCCAGAGGGACCTTGTGCCAGTGTGGGCGCCCCCGGACCGCCCACCCCGCAGTGGCCATGGAGGATGCCTTCGGGGCAGCCGTGGTGACCGTGTGGGACAGCGATGCACACACCACGGAGAAGCCCACCGATGCCTACGGAGAGCTGGACTTCACGGGGGCCGGCCGCAAGCACAGCAATGTGAGGCGGGCCTCTGTGGGCGGGGCCCGGGCACCAGGGGGCTGCATGCTCGGGGCTCCAGAGTGGAGCCGGGACGCCCGCCCTGAACCCTGGCCCCTCCGCCCATCCCTGTCTTGGCTCTCTTTGTCCCCTCCGCCCCACCTATCTTCTCTCTGAGGGGGTCCCGTTCTCTCTGCGTCTCTTTGTCTCTGTCTCCCTCTGTCTCCGTGTCCCTCTCTCTCTGGGTCTCTGTCCCCCTCTCTCTCTGGGTCTCTGTCCCCCTCTCTCTCTGGGTCTCTGTCCCCCTCTCTCTCTGGGTCTCTGTCCCCCTCTCTCTCTGGGTCTCTGTCCCCCTCTCTCTCTGGGTCTCTGTCCCCCTCTCTCTCTGGGTCTCTGTCCCCCTCTCTCTCTGGGTCTCTGTCCCCCTCTCTCTCTGGGTCTCTGTCCCCGTCTCTCCGGGTCTCTGTTTCCCCTTTTCTGTGGGTCACTGTCCTCATCTCTTTGGGTCTGTGTTTCCGCTTTTCTCTGTGTCTCTGTCCCCGTCTCTCTGGGTCTCTGTCTCTGTCTCTCTGGGTCTCTGTCTCTGTCTCTCTGGGCCTCTGTTTCCCCTTTTCTCTGTGTCTCTGTCCCCGTCTCTCTGGGTCTCTGTCTTCCTCTCTCTGGGTCTGTTTCCCCCTCTCTCTGGGTCTCTGTCCCCATCTCTCTGGGTCTCTGTCTGTTTCTCCGGGTCTCCGTCCCTGTCTCTCCGGGTCTCTGTTTCCCCTTTTCTCTGGGTCTCTGTCCTTGTCTCTCTGGGTCTCTGTCCCTGTTTCTCCGGGTCTCTGTCCCCGTCTCTCCGGGTCTCTGTTTCCCCTTTACTCTGGGTTTCTGTCCCCATCTCTCTGGGTCTCTGTCCCTCTCTCTCTGGGTCTCTGTCCCTCTCTCTCTGGGTCTCTGTCCCTCTCTCTCTGGGTCTCTGTCGCCATCTCTCTGGGTCTCTGTCCCATGTCTCTGGGTCTCTGTCCCTCTCTCTCTGGGTCTCTGTCCCTCTCTCTCTGGGTCTCTGTCCCTCTCTCTCTGGGTCTCTGTCCCTCTCTCTCTGGGTCTCTGTCCCCGTCTCTCCGGGTCTCTGTTTCCCCTTTACTCTGGGTTTCTGTCCCCATCTCTCTGGGTCTCTGTCCCTCTCTCTCTGGGTCTCTGTCCCCGTCTCTCCGGGTCTCTGTTTCCCCTTTACTCTGGGTTTCTGTCCCCATCTCTCTGGGTCTCTGTCCCTCTCTCTCTGGGTCTCTGTCGCCATCTCTCTGGGTCTCTGTCCCTCTCTCTCTGGGTCTCTGTCCCTCTCTCTCTGGGTCTTTGTCCCCGTCTCTCTGGGTCTCTGTCCCCGTCTCTCTGGGTCTCTGTCCCTCTCTCTCTGGGTCTCTGTCCCATCTCTCTGGGTCTCTGTCCCATGTCTCTGGGTCTCTGTCCCTCTCTCTCTGGGTCTCTGTCCCATGTCTCTGGGTCTCTGTCCCTCTCTCTCTGGGTCTCTGTCCCCATCTCTCTGGGTCTCTGTCCCTCTCTCTCTGGGTCTCTGTCCCTCTCTCTCTGGGTCTCTGTCCCCATCTCTCTGGGTCTCTGTCCCTCTCTCTCTGGGTCTCTGTCCCCGTCTCTCTGGGTCTCTGTCCCCGTCTCTCTGGGTCTCTGTCCCCGTCTCTCTGGGTCTCTGTCCCCCTCCCTGTGTGCCCCGCTCCCATGTGTCCACAGTTCCTCCGGCTCTCTGACCGAACGGATCCAGCTGCAGTTTATAGTCTGGTCACACGCACATGGGGCTTCCGTGCCCCGAACCTGGTGGTGTCAGTGCTGGGGGGATCGGGGGGCCCCGTCCTCCAGACCTGGCTGCAGGACCTGCTGCGTCGTGGGCTGGTGCGGGCTGCCCAGAGCACAGGTGACCGAGGGTGGGTGGGGGCTGTCTCCTGGCTGCCTCTGCATGTTCCTCGGCGTCTGTGTAGGAGCCTGGATTGTCACTGGGGGTCTGCACACGGGCATCGGCCGGCATGTTGGTGTGGCTGTACGGGACCATCAGATGGCCAGCACTGGGGGCACCAAGGTGGTGGCCATGGGTGTGGCCCCCTGGGGTGTGGTCCGGAATAGAGACACCCTCATCAACCCCAAGGTGTGACCCAGGGACTTGGAAAAGGGGGCTGGGAGACGCCCTGGTCTGGCCATTTTTCCCCTAGGGCTCGTTCCCTGCGAGGTACCGGTGGCGCGGTGACCCGGAGGACGGGGTCCAGTTTCCCCTGGACTACAACTACTCGGCCTTCTTCCTGGTGGACGACGGCACACACGGCTGCCTGGGGGGCGAGAACCGCTTCCGCTTGCGCCTGGAGTCCTACATCTCACAGCAGAAGACGGGCGTGGGAGGTGAGTGGTCGAACCCATGACCCACAACCCACGGTAATCAAGCCCCCTTCTCTTCTTGCCTCAGGGACTGGAATTGACATCCCTGTCCTGCTCCTCCTGATTGATGGTGATGAGAAGATGTTGACGGTATAGGGGCCCGGATGCCCGGATCTAAGGGGCGTGATGAATAAAGAATGCCTTTATCCTGTAGCGAATAGAGAACGCCACCCAGGCTCAGCTCCCATGTCTCCTCGTGGCTGGCTCAGGGGGAGCTGCGGACTGCCTGGCGGAGACCCTGGAAGACACTCTGGCCCCAGGGAGTGGGGGAGCCAGGCAAGGCGAAGCCCGAGATCGAATCAGGCGTTTCTTTCCCAAAGGGGACCTTGAGGTCCTGCAGGCCCAGGTATGACACTGGGGGCCCAACTCTGGATCCTGGGGCTAGGGATGCAGAACTGGCTATTCCACAGGTGGAGAGGATTATGACCCGGAAGGAGCTCCTGACAGTCTATTCTTCTGAGGATGGGTCTGAGGAATTCGAGACCATAGTTTTGAAGGCCCTTGTGAAGGGTAAAAGTTGTACCCTCCAGTCTTCCCCCTCTCTTCTTGTCCCCTCTCCCTCTAATCCTTCCAGCCTGTGGGAGCTCGGAGGCCTCAGCCTACCTGGATGAGCTGCGTTTGGCTGTGGCTTGGAACCGCGTGGACATTGCCCAGAGTGAACTCTTTCGGGGGGACATCCAATGGCGGGTGAGGGGTCAGGGCCTGGGGGTTGGGCATACAATCTCTTCCCCTATTCATCCCACCCTGCCAGTCCTTCCATCTCGAAGCTTCCCTCATGGACGCCCTGCTGAATGACCGGCCTGAGTTCGTGCGCTTGCTCATTTCCCACGGCCTCAGCCTGGGCCACTTCCTGACCCCGATGCGCCTGGCCCAACTCTACAGCGCGGCGCCCTCCAACTCGCTCATCCGCAACCTTTTGGACCAGGCGTCCCACAGCGCAGGCACCAAAGCCCCAGCCCTAAAAGGGGGAGCTGCGGAGCTCCGGCCCCCTGACGTGGGGCATGTGCTGAGGATGCTGCTGGGGAAGATGTGCGCGCCGAGGTACCCCTCCGGGGGCGCCTGGGACCCTCACCCAGGCCAGGGCTTCGGGGAGAGCGTAAGGACCGGGCAAAGCTGGGGGGCCCCCCCCTGGTCCTCACCACCCCTCCTTTTGCTGGCAGATGTATCTGCTCTCGGACAAGGCCACCTCGCCGCTCTCGCTGGATGCTGGCCTCGGGCAGGCCCCCTGGAGCGACCTGCTTCTTTGGGCACTGTTGCTGAACAGGGCACAGATGGCCATGTACTTCTGGGAGATGGTGAGTGCTGACTTGGCGCTCCTGCATCCCTGTTGACGCATCCGTGCCCTCTTTGTCTCTCCAGGGTTCCAATGCAGTTTCCTCAGCTCTTGGGGCCTGTTTGCTGCTCCGGGTGATGGCACGCCTGGAGCCTGACGCTGAGGAGGCAGCACGGAGGAAAGACCTGGCGTTCAAGTTTGAGGGGATGGGCGTTGGTGCGTGGGGCACGGTGCCTGGGAGCAGGGACTCCCTGTCACATAACTAACTCCTCTGCCCCAGACCTCTTTGGCGAGTGCTATCGCAGCAGTGAGGTGAGGGCTGCCCGCCTCCTCCTCCGTCGCTGCCCGCTCTGGGGGGATGCCACTTGCCTCCAGCTGGCCATGCAAGCTGACGCCCGTGCCTTCTTTGCCCAGGATGGGGTACAGGTGAGTATCTGCGACACCAACATCCCAAACAGATTTGGATCCTAATCCTTCCCACCCCCCACAGTCTCTGCTGACACAGAAGTGGTGGGGAGATATGGCCAGCACTACACCCATCTGGGCCCTGGTTCTCGCCTTCTTTTGCCCTCCACTCATCTACACCCGCCTCATCACCTTCAGGTCAGTACCCTGGGGTGAGAGTGGTGGGGATGCATTTCTTGCTCTGTGCTTCCCCCCTTGCTAGGAAATCAGAAGAGGAGCCCACACGGGAGGAGCTAGAGTTTGACATGGATAGTGTCATTAATGGGGAAGGGCCTGTCGGGTGAGTGGAGCCTCCAGCACTGTGTGAGGTGGGGCCTCCTCCCTTCTCTTCTCTTCCCCCACAGGACGGCGGACCCAGCCGAGAAGACGCCGCTGGGGGTCCCGCGCCAGTCGGGCCGTCCGGGTTGCTGCGGGGGCCGCTGCGGGGGGCGCCGGTGCCTACGCCGCTGGTTCCACTTCTGGGGCGCGCCGGTGACCATCTTCATGGGCAACGTGGTCAGCTACCTGCTGTTCCTGCTGCTTTTCTCGCGGGTGCTGCTCGTGGATTTCCAGCCGGCGCCGCCCGGCTCCCTGGAGCTGCTGCTCTATTTCTGGGCTTTCACGCTGCTGTGCGAGGAACTGCGCCAGGGCCTGAGCGGAGGCGGGGGCAGCCTCGCCAGCGGGGGCCCCGGGCCTGGCCATGCCTCACTGAGCCAGCGCCTGCGCCTCTACCTCGCCGACAGCTGGAACCAGTGCGACCTAGTGGCTCTCACCTGCTTCCTCCTGGGCGTGGGCTGCCGGTGAGTGCCCCGGGGCCTTGGAACCCTGGCCCCTTGACCCTTGTGGCATCTCCCCACACCCCAGGCTGACCCCGGGTTTGTACCACCTGGGCCGCACTGTCCTCTGCATCGACTTCATGGTTTTCACGGTGCGGCTGCTTCACATCTTCACGGTCAACAAACAGCTGGGGCCCAAGATCGTCATCGTGAGCAAGATGGTGAGGCAGGGGCGGGGCCAAAGTGGGCGGGGGCGGGGCCAGACTCAGCCACATCTCCCCACAGATGAAGGACGTGTTCTTCTTCCTCTTCTTCCTCGGCGTGTGGCTGGTAGCCTATGGCGTGGCCACGGAGGGGCTCCTGAGGCCACGGGACAGTGACTTCCCAAGTATCCTGCGCCGCGTCTTCTACCGTCCCTACCTGCAGATCTTCGGGCAGATTCCCCAGGAGGACATGGACGGTAGGGGGGATGACGGCCTGACAGCCTTCCTCCTCACCCCATCTCTGAATGTCTCTCTTCACAGTGGCCCTCATGGAGCACAGCAACTGCTCGTCGGAGCCCGGCTTCTGGGCACACCCTCCTGGGGCCCAGGCGGGCACCTGCGTCTCCCAGTATGCCAACTGGCTGGTGGTGCTGCTCCTCGTCATCTTCCTGCTCGTGGCCAACATCCTGCTGGTCAACTTGCTCATTGCCATGTTCAGGTGAGGCCTGACTGCTCTCTGATCTGACCCCACTCAAGTGACCTTTGACCTCTGGCCTTTGCAGTTACACATTCGGCAAAGTACAGGGCAACAGCGATCTCTACTGGAAGGCGCAGCGTTACCGCCTCATCCGGGAATTCCACTCTCGGCCCGCGCTGGCCCCGCCCTTTATCGTCATCTCCCACTTGCGCCTCCTGCTCAGGCAATTGTGCAGGCGACCCCGGAGCCCCCAGCCGTCCTCCCCGGCCCTCGAGCATTTCCGTAAGAACAGAGCTTGGCTTAAAAAGGAGAAACCTGAGCCCTTTGACTCCGCCCGCCCCTGCAGGGGTTTACCTTTCTAAGGAAGCCGAGCGGAAGCTGCTAACGTGGGAATCGGTGCATAAGGAGAACTTTCTGCTGGCACGCGCTAGGGACAAGCGGGAGAGCGACTCCGAGCGTCTGAAGCGCACGTCCCAGAAGTGAGAGCGGGGCCTGGTCGGGGATGGGGCTTGGTGCCCCCGGTAAGAGGCCCTCCCTTCTCAGGGTGGACTTGGCACTGAAACAGCTGGGACACATCCGCGAGTACGAACAGCGCCTGAAAGTGCTGGAGCGGGAGGTGAGGCCTTGGGGCCTGGCTGGGGGACTGTGTCTCCCGCTCTGACATTCCTCCCATTCCGCAGGTCCAGCAGTGTAGCCGCGTCCTGGGGTGGGTGGCCGAGGCCCTGAGCCGCTCTGCCTTGCTGCCCCCAGGTGGGCCGCCACCCCCTGACCTGCCTGGGTCCAAAGGTCAGTGTGTAGCATCAGCCTGTGCATCTCCATCACCTGCTCTCTCTTTTCTCTCTTCCCCCAGACTGAGCCCTGCTGGCGGACTTCAAGGAGAAGCCCCCACAGGGGATTTTGCTCCTAGAGTAAGGCTCATCTGGGCCTCGGCCCCCGCACCTGGTGGCCTTGTCCTTGAGGTGAGCCCCATGTCCATCTGGGCCACTGTCAGGACCACCTTTGGGAGTGTCATCCTTACAAACCACAGCATGCCCGGCTCCTCCCAGAACCAGTCCCAGCCTGGGAGGATCAAGGCCTGGATCCCGGGCCGTTATCCATCTGGAGGCTGCAGGGTCCTTGGGGTAACAGGGACCACAGACCCCTCACCACTCACAGATTCCTCACACTGGGGAAATAAAGCCATTTCAGAGGAATCGTGTCCGGAGGCTTGATTCCTGGGGGAGCT